CGCCTGTAATCCCAGCACTTTGGGTGGCCGAGGCGGGTGGATCACTTGAGGTCAGGAGTTCAAGACCAGTCTGGTCAACATGGTGAAACCTTGTCTCTACTAAAAATACAAAAAATTAGCCAGGCGCGGTGGCATGTGCCTGTAATCCTAGCTGCTGGGGAGGCTGAGGCAGGAGAATCACTTGAACCCAGGAGGCGGAGGTTGCAGTGAGTGGAGATTGCACCACTGCACTCCAGCCTGGGGGGACAGAGCGAGGCTCTGTCTCAAAAAAAAAAGAAAAGAAAATGTGTGAAGATCAGGCTAGAGACAGAAATGTTTGGGAGCGTCACCTGGATAAAGGGTTCATGAAGTTGGCAGTTTATTTAGGTCAAAAGCTTAACTTAACCCCTGGAGAGAGTTTCCTGCTGGTGAAAATGAAGATCTGGAAGGAGGAAGCATTTTCACACTGTGAGGAGGGGATGGGGGTGTGAGAGCAAGTCTTAGCCATGCCTCATCCCCAGTTGCGGCCCGCTCCAAGACATATGCCTCTCCTCCTGGCGCAGTCGTGTCTGGCCTGGTCTCGGTTCCCCTGCTGCTCTGAGGCAGGAGATGGCTCCTGTGGACACTGAATCTGAAATTCCCTGCACACTCCTGTGACCCCATGCAGAACGAAGGAGCAGGGACAGTCCCTTGAGTGAGGAAGACGCTAGTGTTCTCCTCTATCAATAGCAAGTTTGGCTGAAATGCAAATATCCAATAACCAGAGTGCAGGAAGGAGCTCGCCCTTGGAAAAGCTGTGGTCAGAATCCGTCTGTCTGGCTCTGCAGGGCCCGATACCCAGGGCTTCCGCTGTCACTCAGACATGGGGGGCGGGGCCTAGCATTCCATCCAATCAGAGGCATTGTGGCGGGTCCCTGCCCACTGTTCCTCCAGACACTGAGGGGGTCGCATTCCTTACCTCACCTTTGTCCCTGCGCGGGCTGCGGCTGGGATCCGGTCTTTCCAGCCCCGAGAGGGACCTGGTTCCTCTGCCCAGGCTTCTGTCACTCTGTCACCTACGCTATGCCCTGCTGTAGTCACAGGAGGTGTAGAGAGGACCCCGGGACATCTGAAAGCCAGGAAATGGTGCGTGTCTGGGGCCGGGTGTCGTGAGACGGGGGAGGGGCTGCCTGGACCGACCGGAACCGACTGTGGCGAGACCCTGGCTTTCCTGCGGGCGACTTTGGGATCTGGGACCGAGTCCTCCTGGAGCCGCTCGGCCCTCGGTCCCCTCGACTGCTCGGTGTGGCTGGGCCGGTAGCCGGGACACCAGGCGTCCTGTCTCGTCTCTGCGCGGCGACTGCGGTTCCAGAGCCCTCTATGGGCAGCTCCGCGCCCGCAGCCACGCGTCTACCCAGATTGTGCGGGGGCCACGGGAGGGTCATGTGGGTGATCCCGACTCGGGTGTGGGGTTCGTGCTTGGGAGGAGCAGCGGTCTGTGGGGCCCCCAGTGTCCACTTTTTCTCCTGTTAAAAATTAAACTGAGGAACGTTAACAAAGAGTTCATTTGAGCAAACAGCGATTCACGAATGAGACACACCCAGTCCTGGCTTGTGGTTTGTCAACGGAAAAAGCCAAACTATGTAAAATAAAGAAGTTTATTCGGAGCCGAATAGGAGAGACCTTGGCCGAGGGAAAAACAACCCCAAGAAGCCTGGAGTAAGTGGTCCCGAGGCGGCTCAAGACAGTTTCCTTTGATGATGTTGCTGTGAACTTCACCCAGGAGGAGTGGGCTTTGCTGGATATTTCCCAGAGGAAACTCTACAAGGAAGTGATGCTGGAAACTTTCAGGAACCTGACCTCTGTAGGTAAGGATGACATATTCCTTCCCTCAGTCCATCTCAGGACTATTTTTCTGTGTCTATATTTTAGGAAAAAGTTGGAAAGACCAGAACATTGAATATGAGTACCAAAACCCCAGGAGAAACTTCAGGTAATTTGTACTTACAAGACAAAGCAGTGTCTACCCTTTGTAATGTGCTTCTCATTTTTGACAGGAGTCTCATAGAAAAGAAAGTCAATGAAATTAAAGATGACAGTCATTGTGGAGAAACTTTTACCCAGGTTCCAGATGACAGGCTGAACTTCCAGGAGAAGAAAGCTTCTCCTGAAATAAAATCATGTGACAGCTTTGTGTGTGGAGAAGTTGGCCTAGGTAACTCATCTTTTAATATGAACATCAGAGGTGACATTGGACACAAGGCCTATGAGTATCAGGAATATGGACCGAAGCCATGTAAGTGTCAACAACCTAAAAAAGCCTTCAGATATCACCCCTCCTTTAGAACACCACAAAGGGATCACACTGGAGAGAAACCCTATGCTTGTAAAGAATGTGGAAAAACTTTTATTTCCCATTCAAGCATTCAAAGACACGTGGTAATGCACAGTGGGGATGGACCTTATAAATGTAAATTTTGTGGGAAAGCCTTCCATTGTCTCAGTTTATATCTTATCCATGAAAGAATTCACACTGGAGAGAAACCATATGAATGTAAACAATGTGGTAAATCCTTTAGTTATTCTGCTACCCTTCGAATACACGAAAGAACTCACACTGGAGAAAAGCCTTATGAATGTCAGCAATGTGGGAAAGCATTTCATAGTCCCAGATGCTATCGTAGACATGAAAGGATTCACACGGGAGAGAAGGCTTATCAATGTAAGGAATGTGGAAAAGCATTCACGTGTCCCCAGTATGTTCGTATACATGAAAGGACCCACTCTAGGAAAAAACCCTATGAATGTACGCAGTGTGGGAAAGCATTATCCTCTCTTACAAGTTTTCAAACACACATAAGAATGCACTCTGGAGAAAGACCTTATGAATGTAAGATATGTGGGAAAGGCTTTTGTTCTGCCAATTCATTTCAAAGACATGAAAAAACTCACAGTGGAGAGAAACCCTATAAATGCAAGCAATGTGGTAAAGCCTTCATTCATTCCAGTTCCCTTCGTTATCATGAAAGGATTCACACTGGAGAGAAACCCTATGAGTGTAAGCAATGTGGGAAGGCCTTCAGATCTTCCTCACACCTTCAATTGCATGGTAGGACTCACACTGGAGAGAAGCCCTATGAATGTCAGGAATGTGGGAAAGCCTTCAGATCTATGAAGAACCTTCAAAGTCATGAAAGGACACAAACACACGTAAGAATACACTCTGGAGAAAGACCTTATAAATGTAAGCTATGTGGGAAAGGCTTTTATTGTCCCAAATCATTGCAAAGACATGAAAAAACTCACACTGGAGAGAAACTCTATGAATGCAAGCAATGTGGTGAAGCCTTCAGTAGTTCCAGTTCCTTTCGATACCATGAAAGGACTCACACTGGAGAGAAACCCTATAAATGCAAGCAATGTGGGAAAGCCTTCAGAGCTGCCTCAGTCCTTCGAATGCATGGTAGGACTCACCCTGAAGATAAACCCTATGAGTGTAAGCAATGAGGGAAAGCCTTCAGATCTGCCTCACACCTTTGAATGCATGGTAGGACACACAATCAAGAGAAACCATGAATGTAAAGAATGTGGGAAACCCTTCAGGTCTGCCCAGAACCTTCGAATTCAGTAAAGGACACAAGCACACATAAGAATGCATTCTGGATAGCTGAACAAAAGGCAGCAGAAACTTCTGCAGACTTAAATGTCCCTGTCTGACAGCTTTGAAGAGAGTAGCAGTCCTCCCAGCATGGAGTTTGAGATCTAAGAATGGACAGTCTGCCTCCTCAAGTGGGTCCCTGATCTCCAAGTAGCCTAACTGGGAGGCACTTCCCAGTAGGGGCCAACTGACACCTCATACGGCCGTGTGCCCCTCTGTGACGAAGCTTCCAGAGGAAGGATCAGGCAACAACATTTGCCGTTCTGCAATATTTGCTGTTCTGCAGCCCCTGCTGGTGATACCCAGGCAAACAGGGTCTGGAGTGGACCTCAAGCAAAATCCAACAGACCTCAGCTGAGGGTCCTGACTGTTAGAAGGAAAACTAACAAACAGAAAGGACAACCACACCAAAACCCATCTGTACATCACCATCATCAAAGACCAAAAGTAGATAAAACCACAAAGATGGGGAGAAACCA